AAACCTGAATTCCAACCCCCACTAATTTAAACACCAGTGAGGTAAATATGAATTACATGAAAGCCAAGATCATGCAGGCATAGATTGCAGCACAACAAGACTGCAGGGTCTAAAATTCCCCCCCACCCTTCCCCGCTCCCCCCAGGAATCGTTGTGGGCCCTTTTGAGAATACTGGATGAGAAAAGGTCTGTCTTCTTGAAGTAACTCAAAGATCTTATATACACTGAGATCAGTAAAATGAATATTTTTAAATGCTTGCAATGCTGAAAGTTTTATGTATTACAAGTTACAAGAAAGACAGGATGATTACATACTAATACTTGAGTGATGGGGAATGGCCCAAAATGTATCTTTTGCAAGACAATACTTCCTTAGAAACATTGATTTCTATTTCAAGAGAGATGCCCGAAAGTTGGAAGTGTAAAAAGAGAAACTTTCAAAACAATGTCGTGAACAAAGTAAAAGAGAAAAAAGCAATTTAAGTTGCAGCTGCCAGCAACCTGACTTATCTTGGGTGTTTACTTTGTAAATTGAGAGGTTACATTTTTCTTAAGGAGTCTGTCACATTTTATATGAACTGTAATTGCAGGCTAGGGACAAGGACCCCAGAGACAGTGATGTCAATGTATCTCCTGAATGGGAGTACTAGCCATCACCATGATGCAAGCTCTATTTGTCACTGGATCTCTATCTTCTTAACAGCCTGCATAATGCAGCTGCTGTCAACTGACGTTAGGCATTTACAGATTCAGGCTGTTCTATTTCTAGATCTTCAAAGGATTCACCTATCACTGTATTTTAAAAAGTCTCAATAAGTTAGGGACTGACCCTTATCCTTCTGCCAACAAGATGTAATTCCCACGCCTAATCCACTGTACCTTCTTGTTTGAATTCATACTCTCCCTGCCTGTACTGTTTCAGTTCAGAAAACAAGTTTGAAATACAGAACATAGAATACCTCCAGTTTAGAAAGTCTGATGTATGCCTCTTAGTTCCCCATACTTACTACATAAAAGGAAATGCTGAACAATTGCATGTACTACCTTAGTTCTGTAAGGTTTCTCTCTAAATATTCAGATCATCGTGTTTGGGGAAGATACTGTGTAAGGTAAGTTTGCAGTCTTGATGCTGATCAATCGCACTTTAACGAGTTGTATGTTAATAATTGGTAGTTTGCTGCTGCAAGAAGGAAAGCAAACACCACTTGACCCTCAACGTTTTCTCCCATGATTTTTCCTCCTATGAATTCTTGGATGACTTCTCAGAACTCAGCTCTTTTTATTCAACACAGGCTCATTCTGCAATACTCCACCTGATACATGTAAGTTGAGTACTCATTTTACAATGTACAAGACTTTGTCATATCTCTTTTGTGTACCCTACAGAGCTATGGAGCAGAGCAATTATTCCGTGTATGCCGACTTTATCCTTCTGGGTTTGTTCAGCAACGCCCGTTTCCCCTGGCTTCTCTTTGCCCTCATTCTCCTGGTCTTTTTGACCTCCATAGCCAGCAACGTGGTCAAGATCATTCTCATCCACATAGACTCCCGCCTCCACACCCCCATGTACTTCCTGCTCAGCCAGCTCTCCCTCAGGGACATCCTGTATATTTCCACCATTGTGCCCAAAATGCTGGTCGACCAGGTGATGAGCCAGAGAGCCATTTCCTTTGCTGGATGCACTGCCCAACACTTCCTCTACTTGACCTTAGCAGGGGCTGAGTTCTTCCTCCTAGGACTCATGTCCTATGATCGCTACGTAGCCATCTGCAACCCTCTGCACTATCCTGTCCTCATGAGCCGCAAGATCTGCTGGTTGATTGTGGCGGCAGCCTGGCTGGGAGGGTCTATCGATGGTTTCTTGCTCACCCCCGTCACCATGCAGTTCCCCTTCTGTGCCTCTCGGGAGATCAACCACTTCTTCTGCGAGGTGCCTGCCCTTCTGAAGCTCTCCTGCACGGACACATCAGCCTACGAGACAGCCATGTATGTCTGCTGTATTATGATGCTCCTCATCCCTTTCTCTGTCATCTCGGGCTCTTACACAAGAATTCTCATTACTGTTTATAGGATGAGCGAGGCAGAGGGGAGGGGAAAGGCTGTGGCCACCTGCTCCTCACACATGGTGGTTGTCAGCCTCTTCTATGGGGCTGCCATGTACACATACGTGCTGCCTCATTCTTACCACACCCCTGAGCAGGACAAAGCTGTATCTGCCTTCTACACCATCCTTACTCCCATGCTCAATCCACTCATTTACAGCCTTAGGAACAAGGATGTCACAGGGGCCCTACAGAAGGTTGTGGGGAGGTGTGTGTCCTCAGGAAAGGTAACCACTTTCTAAAGAAATTTCATATGCTGCTAGAGACTTGAAATGAAGGATACAAGACTTTATCATTGCCCTTGAATTTAAATATTCTCTGCCTGGAAACAAGTGACCCACATGCCACCAACTGTGGGGCATTTATG